ACAGAAAGGGACAAATACACAGACCTTCAGTGAGACACTAGGAAAGGAGGCTAAAGGAACAAGAGGGACAGTGAAATGTGTCTTCCTTGAAAAGGACGGGCAGATACTCAGGCAAGAACAGGGGTACTCTGCTGGAGAGTGTAACTGGGTGCATGTGTGTGTTTCTCTCTCACATACAAACCCACACACACTAATCTCTTATACAAATGCGCTCTCTCTTAAATATATGCACTGGCTCTCTCACACAAGTAATTTCTCTTTCACACTTGATCTCTCTCAGTTTCTGTTGTTCCCTCATACAATCTCTCTCTCACAGTCTCTTGCATACACATACAATCTCAATCTCTCTCTCTCTCTCTCTCTCTCTCTCTTTCCCCCCCCCCTCCTCTCTCTCTCTCTCTCTCTCTCTGAAACGGGGTCTGGTTCTGTCGCCCACGCTGGAGTGCAGTGGTGTGATCTCTGCTCACTGCAGCCTCGACTTCCCGCGCTGAGACGATCCTCCCACCTCAGCCTCCTGAGTAGCTGGGACCACACTGCCGCCACCACGCCCGCCTAATTCTATTTTTAGTAGAGATGGGGTTGCCCAGGCTGGTCTCCAACTCCTGGGCTCAAGCTATCTGCCCGCCTCGGCCTCCCAAAGTGCATACAATCTCTTATACGCAGTTTCTTTTATATAGAATCTCTCTCACACACACACACAAATCACGCTCAGCGTCTCTCTCACACTCTCTAACGGTCTCTTACGCACACACAATATCCCTCATACATACACACAGCCTCTCTCATGTACAATCTCCCTCATGCAGTGTATGTCCATAGTTTTTCACACAACACCCTTCTTCTCTCAGTCTGTCGGCCTCTCTCTCAATCTCACACACACACCCCCGCCCCCCAACACACCGTTGGCCCCGCCCCCTGTCTTGGCCCCTCCCCTGTACGGCTCCGCCCCGACGGCCGGGGGTTGGGCGAGCCAGTGACAGGAGGGGCCGGGCTGGTACTTCAGGCGCCCAGGCCGGCGGGGCGCGCTCCGGCGGCTCCTGTCAGCGGCGGGTGCGGCGGATCCCAGGGCAGCCTTCGGGCGGCGGCGCTGCCTGGTGCGTCGCGGCGTGGTCCTCCGGCGGCTGTCCGGGGCGGTAGGAGTTGGCTGCGGGATGTGCTCAGCCGGGGAGCTGCTGCGGGGCGGCGACGGCGGGGAACGCGACGAGGACGGGGACGCGCTGGCGGAGCGGGAGGCGGCAGGGACCGGGTGGGATCCCGGGGCGAGCCCGCGGCGGCGCGGACAGCGGCCGAAGGAGAGCGAGCAGGTGAGCGCGGGGAGGGGCGGCGGCGAAGCGGCTTCATGTTTTGTCTTTTTTTTTTTTTTTAAAGGATGTTGAAGACTCACAGAACCACACTGGTGAGCCGGTTGGAGATGACTACAAGAAAATGGGAACACTTTTTGGTGAACTGAACAAAAACCTTATCAACATGGGCTTCACAAGGATGTATTTTGGAGAACGAATAGTGGAACCAGTAATAGTCATTTTCTTTTGGGTTATGCTGTGGTTCCTTGGCCTGCAAGCCCTTGGACTAGTTGCTGTTCTTTGCCTTGTTATTATTTATGTGCAACAGTAAAACATGGCCGAATTGAATTGTTTGACATTTGGTAGCCATATATGTAATTGAAGAAGTTATATATTTCACTTTTTGACAACCGAAAAAGTTTGCCTTGTTTCAAATCATGTGCTGGCTGTTTTGTAAGTAAATTTATACATGGATGTCACTTAAAACTAAACTCTTGATCATAACAGGGTTGAATATATATTTTGAATATACATTAGCTTATTCAAAACTCTTGTTTCACTACTGTGATCTCTGTCTCCTTTATACACCTCTATCCCCATGCCAAATCTTAAGTAACACCACCAGAAAGTGAACAGGGAAAATAACAGGACATGGAATTCAAATCAAGCAATATAGTTCTTATAAAGAGTTCCAATAAAACATTTCAGAAGAAAAAGTATGAAACAAGCTAAAAGTAAGTTTCACTTAGAAAACTTCTCCCCACTCACACTCCCCACCAAATAATCTCATATTATTTGGGAAATATTTGGATTTCAATTGTCCCTACCCAGCCTAAACTAAGGTAAATGATAATTAGCATACACTACCTTAATATTGTGATGAAAATCAGTAAAGATAGAACGTTTTCTAAAGGTCAAAAATAATATATTTATTATTACTGGGGAAAGCTCCCAGGTTAAATATAACTTTTTTAAAATGTAACATTTGGACCTAGACCTACTTTAATATATCATTTGAAGTTTCAGACAATTTTGGTGCTAATTACTTTTTGTGAGTTTTTAAAGTCTCATAGCCTAGTTGACTGCACCCTATGGTAATGCCATATTTTCTTGTATCTAACAAGTTGCATATTTTTTCCTAGAGAGACATTTTCAGTGTATTTTTTTTTAGAAATTTATAATTTTATAGTTCTTTCATAACACTTATTCTGAGTTTTGAAACAATGTATTTCCTATCTTGACATGGATTTTTTCACAAAAAATTTGTATTTTACTGTTGTTTTCAGGAAAAAAATCAGATCATTTTTCTTTGATATCTATATCAGAAAGGTACAATATTAACAGTATAAAACCAAATGCTTAAATTTGGAACTTAGCCAATTTTGATAATCTTTTTCTAAGGCTAAAGTCACATCAGTAATTGGCTAGCCATGTTATTAAGGTGTCTTAATTCAGCATTTTCAGGTTTTATATTGAAATACGCATTTCTTTAAATATTCTTTGAAAATGGAGAATGGCTTTAGTGATATTTTGGGTTTTGTTAGAGAACCTAAAATCTTTACACTTTCATCTCAAAGATTATAAAGGAAAGGGGGGTAGTTAAGATTTAGAATTCAAGTTAAATTTCAGAAATTGGGGCAGTCAGGCATTTGTATCTTTGGTAGGGCAACAAGTAAAACATGTAGAGTGCTTGCTATCCCACTTCATAAAGCTTTTACCCAATCTTATTTCTAAACCTCTGTGCATTCTTAGTGTCTTCTCATTCTGAAACAGAAAATAAGGAAAAACATTTAACTTAGTTTTCTAAAATCAGATAATCCTAAACAAAAATGTTAGTCAGGGTCACTAAAAAGTATTGCACATTTATATAAATACAGTCCTTTTAAAATTTGACTTTTAAAAAACAAAAGACTTTGTACGATATTGTGTTTTTATTGCTTTTGCAATATTTTTATAGTAGCCTTTATGAACTCAGTATAAGTGCAAGTTGTTTGAAAAGGTGTTTTTATTAGTGCACAATAGAATTGTGAGGTTTTCAATAGATGTCATGAGATTTTGTATATCTACATAAAATATCAGTACATTTTTTTCTAATGCTACTGGAAATTTTACTTTTCCTTTGCAACACATAAATGATATGATGTACAAAATAACAGCTCTGGTTCCACCAGTACCTAATGTTGAAAACATTTTTAAAGTAATTTTTAATACTAACTATTTAGTATACTGTCAGTACTGTACATCTGCACACTGGTGTTAATAGGGTATATATTAAATTATATAAAGAAATAAGATATTTTGCTGTTATTCTTTCTACATATATTATTGGTCAGTACATCAAATAATATTTGGCTTTGATATGGGAAAAAACAAACTTTGCCTATGTAATGGAAATAAAATATTTTCTTTTATGAAATATATTAGAATGCAGATTATACTAATATCCTGAAATAAAACTGGTAATTTATTTGGTTCATGGTATAAAGAATTAGATTGGGCCGGGCGCGGTGGCTCACGCCTGTAATCCTAGCACTTTGGGAGGCTGAGGCGGGTGGATCACAAGGTCAGGAGATCGAGACCTTCCTGGCTAACATGGTGAAACCCCATCCCTACTAAAGGTACAAAAAATTAGCCGGGCCTGGTGGCAGGTGCCTGTCGTCCCAGCTACTCAGGAGGCTGAGGCAGGAGAATGGCGTGAACCCGGGAGGCAGAGCTTGCAGTGAGCACTCCAGCACTCTGGGTAACAGAGTGAGACCCCATCTCAAAAAAAAAAAAAAAAAAAAAAAAATTGGATTGAAAATGATTCTCATCATTTCAATCTCAAATACAAGCCAGTTTTAGAAACTGTTATTGCTTATGAATAAAGAAATAGAAGTTACAATGCTAAGGTTATTACATAATGCATACTCATATGGCCAGTAATTCAAAAGAAAAAGGTCGAAGTCTACAAATAAACAGACTGTAGATGAGTAAATCCATTTTTCTTAAAGTAAAAACTCTGTATTTTGTAGAATTCTGTCCTCTCATACCTTAAGCTGTCATGGGCAAGGTATTTTCCCATTCCTGGCTACAGGCAGATCATTCCTAGTCCAGTAGTGTGCTGGAGCAAGCTTGCACTGGCTTACAAGAGCCAACTGTGAACATTTTTTCTGCCTTCAGTGCTGTCAAGTTGGTAGTTTGAAATTGGCCATGGTGAGAGTATTTACACCAAAAAAATTAGTAAACACTGCAAATCAGATCTTTTTTTTTTTTTTTTCCTTGAAAGCCAGCTGTTAAACATACATCAGCACACCCTAGAGGCCACATTCCCATTTCTATTCCTACAGATACGAAAGTAAAGAACAGAACACATTTTGTGAAATAAAAGAAAGCATATGAGGTAAATCCCCATCGACCCACCCAAAACTGAATCTGGCTCTTTCCCTTGTGGGTATTATGGTTCATGGTTATCTTCTGACCAACAAATCTCTATTTAATCATGTTTTGACCACAGAAAATCTCTCTAGGCTGTCACCAAGCTGTAAATCCACTAAAGACTATCCAGGCAATCAGGAAAGGCAAAACTTACAGAATGATAGAGGAAAAATTACAGTATAAGTAAAGGTCTGTTGTAATATAGAAAGCTCAAAATAGTCAAAGCCAGGTTTGGAGCAATCAAAGGCTATTCGTGTGGTTCATAGATTGTTTTAATAGTTATTTTACAAATGTTTATTAATTTCAGGTGTTTAAAATGCTTTCATTACCAATTTATGGCTTTACAATTGAAGGGAGAAAAAAAAATGTAAGACGGCCAGGCGCGGTGGCTCATCCCTATAAAAGTGCTGGGACAGCACTTTGGGAGGCCGAAGCGGGCGGATCACCTGAGGTCGGGAGTTCGAGACTAGCCTGACCAACATGGAGAAACCCCGTCTCTACTAAAAAAAAAAAAAAAAAAATACAAAATTAGCTAGGCGTGGTGGTGCATGCCTGTAATCTCAGCTACTCAGGAGGCTGAGGCAGGAGAGTCGCTTGAACCCGGAAGCCAAAGTTTGCAGTGAGCCAAGATTATGCCCTTGCACTCAATCTGGGCAACAAGAGCGAAACTCCATCTCAAAAAAAAAAAAAAAAGACTTTCATGCCTGGTAATAGAGTTGGCCGAGAAGAATATAAACTTATTTACAAACTATGACTTCAGGAGTATTGGTGGATTAGAGGTCATTTGCAACTCTTGTCTCTCTGCCCAACATTTAATTTTTGGTATGCGTTGGAGTTCAGTCCAACAGCCTGCTCTCACATCACTCCACACAGCAGCTCGGCAATGTCACCACTCCCGTGGCTGCAGAGTTACCATTTGCATCCTAACAGCTCCCCAATTTGCATCTCTAGATCAGAGCACTGTACAGAATTTAAGACTCCTACATTCAATTGCTTGCCCAATATTTATTTGCATTTGGTTATCCCATAGTACCCAAGACTCAGCGTGTCCAAACGAGCGCAGCATCCTTCTCCCAAATCTTTAATTCCTGTTTCCCATCTCAGCAAATGACACAATCCTTTCCCTAACTGCTCAAGCAGGAGTTGTAGATGACATCCTTGACTCTGTGTTTCCTACACTACCTACATGTAACCAAGTACCAAATCTATTTTACTTCTAAAAATATAATCTTTCTACTTCTATTCATTCCTAGCATCACTGAGTCCATTCTGCCATCATCTCACCTGGCATGCTGAGAATCCTGATTAGCCTCCCTACCTTCATTTTCCACTTTGTAGTTACAGATCTTTCTAAAGAATTATTCTAACATGATTCTGATATCCTTGACCTAAATCTTTTCAATGGCTTTCTGTTTTCGTTATGATAAAGTCCTTATGCCTTAATATGTTTTACAAGGCTCTTCATGTACTGGTTCTTGCGTACCTCATCTCTCTATACTGCCACTCTCCATTTCCAGGATTCAACTATACTGAACTTTTCCCCAGTTCCTTTAAAGAGACATGCTTTCTTACTTCCAGAACTTTGTACATGCTTTACTTCTTTAACTGCTCCCTACCAGACTGACCAATATCTACACAGCCTTAAGACCTCAAGTGAGACATCATGTCCTCCAGGGAAACTTCTCTGACTCCTTTAAATCCAGTTTTGGTTCTTCATTATGGCTTGGTTTCTCAAGTGCAACCCTGTGCTTTCCAGGTCAGCACTTCTCATGCTATATTGCAATAGCTTATTTGTCAGCTGCTGCTTTAATAATTGATTAATTATTAAATTAATCAATAGGCTTCACAAGGGAAGAGAACATGTCTGTCATTCTATAATTGCATTGCTAGTGCCTAACACAATGCCTGGGACATAATAGGCCATCAAAATATTTATCAAGTAAACCCACTTCATCTACTCATGGTCTTCATATAGACCACTAACAAAAAAGATCTAGAGCTGGTTGTACTTTGAAGTTCTTTGACTCCAAAAGTATACTTACTGTGCACAAAGAGCATGGGTTGATGTATACATTATAATTTATAAAGCTATTCACTTCTGATAAAAGAATACTGCTGTTATTTGGATACATACACAGTATTTCCACTATACACTTGTGTATTTTAGGAGAAAATGTATTTTCAATGTTTGGTTGATTCACTATTTTTCCAAAAAGGATATTTTACAATACCTACGGTCACTGATACTACCAGAACTTCACTTTTGTTCAGTATTTTTTAATAGACCTTTATTTACTACATTTTAATTTTTTAATTTTTTTCTTTTATTTTATTGTTATTATACTTTAAGTTTTAGGGTACATGTGTACAATGTGCAGGTTAGTTACATATGTATACATGTGCCATGCTAGTGTGCTGCACCCATTAACTCGTCATTTAGCATTAGGTATATCTCCTAATGCTATCCCTCTCCCCTCCCCCCACCCCACAACAGTCCCCAGAGTGTGATGTTCCCCTTCCTGTGTCCATGTGTTCTCATTGTTCAATTCCCATCTATGAGTGAGAACATGTGGTGTTTGGTTTTTTGTCCTTGCGATAGTTTACTGAGAATGATGATTTCCAATTTCATCCATGTCCCTACAAAGGACATGAACTCATCCTTTTTTATGGCTGCATAGTATTCCATGGTGTATATGTGCCACATTTTCTTAATCCAGTCTATCATTGTTGGACATTTGGGTTGGTTCCAAGTCTTTGCTATTGTGAATAGTGCTGCAATAAACATACGTGTGCATGTGTCTTTATAGCAGCATGATTTATAGTCCTTTGAGTATATACCCAGTAATGGGATGGCTGGGTCAAATGGTATTTCTAGTTCTAGATTCCTGAGGAATCGCCACACTGACTTCCACAATGGTTGAACTAGTTTACAGTCCCACCAACAGTGTAAAAGTGTTCCTATTTCTCCACATCCTCTCCAGCACCTGTTGTTTCCTGACTTTTTAATGATCGCCATTCTAACTGGTGTGAGATGGTATCTCATTGTGGTTTTGATTTGCATTTCTCTGATGGTCAGTGATGGTGAGCATTTTTTCATGTGTTTTTTGGCTGCATAAATGTCTTCTTTTGAGAAGTGTCTGTTCATGTCCTTTGCCCACTTTTTGATGGGGTTGTTTGTTTTTTTCTTGTAAATTTGTTTGAGTTCATTGTAGATTCTGGATATTAGCCCTTTGTCAGATGAGTAGGTTGCGAAAATTTTCTGCCATTTTGTAAGTTGCCTGTTCACTCTGATGGTAGTTTCTTTTGCTGTGCAGAAGCTCTTGAGTTGAATTAGATCCCATTTGTCAATTTTGTCTTTTGTTGCCATTGCTTTTGGTGTTTTAGACATGAAGTCCTTGCCCATGCCTATGTCCTGAATGGTAATGCCTAGGTTTTCTTCTAGGGTTTTTATGGTTTTAGGTCTGACATGTAAGTCTTTAATCCATCTTGAAATAATTTTTGTATAAGGTGTAAGGAAGGGATCCAGTTTCAGCTTTCTACATATGGCTAGCCAGTTTTCCCAGCACCATTTATTCAATAGGGAATCCTTTCCCCATTGCTTGTTTTTCTCAGGTTTGTCAAAGATCAGATAGCTGTAGACATGCGGCGTTATTTCTGAGGGCTCTTTTGTGTTCCATTGATCTATATCTCTGTTTTGGTACCAGTACCATGCTGTTTTGGTTATTGTAGCCTTGTAGTATAGTTTGAAGTCAGGTAGCATGATGCCTCCAGCTTTGTTCTTTTGGCTTAGGATTGACTTGGCGATGCGGGCTCTTTTTTGGTTCCATATGAACTTTAAAGTAGTTTTTTCCAATTCTGTGAAGAAAGTCATTGGTAGCTTGATGGGGATGGCATTGAATCTATAAATTACCTTGGGCAGTATGGCCATTTTCACGATATTGATTCTTCCTATCCATGAGCATGGAATGTTCTTCCATTTGTTTGTATCCTCTTTTATTTCATTGAGCAGTGGTTTGTAGTTCTCCTTGAAGAGGTCCTTCACGTCCCTTGTAAGTTGGATTCCTAGGTATTTTGTTCTCTTTGAAGCAATTGTGAATGGGAGTTCACTCATGATTTGGCTCTCTGTTTGTCTGTTATTGGTGTATAAGAATGCTTGTGATTTTTGTACATTGATTTTGTATCCTGAGACTTTGCTGAAGTTGCTTATCAGCTTAAGGAGATTTTGGGCTGAGACAATGGGGTTTTCTAGATATACAATCATGTCATCTGCAAACAGGGACAATTTGACTTCCTCTTTTCCTAATTGAATACTTTTTACTTCCTTCTCCTGCCTAATTGCCCTGGCCAGAACTTCCAACACTATGTTGAATAGGAGTGGTGAGAGAGGGCATCCCTGTCTTGTGCCAGTTTTCAAAGGGAATGCTTCCAGTTTTTGCCCATTCAGTATGATATTGGCTGTGGGTTTGTCATAGATAGCTCTTATTATTTTGAGATACGTCCCATCAATACCTGATTTATTGAGAGTTTTTAGCATGAAGCGTTGTTGAATTTTGTCAAAGGCCTTTTCTGCATCTATTGAGATAATCATGTGGTTTTTGTCTTTGGTTCTGTTTATATGCTGGATTACATTGATTGATTTGCGTATATTGAACCAGCCTTGCATCCCAGGGATGAAGCCCACTTGAACATGGTGGATAAGCTTTTTGATGTGCTGCTGGATTTGGTTCGCCAGTATTTTATTGAGGATTTTTATTTTTAATTTTTTGTTTTGTTTTTTGAGGCGAAGTCTCGCTCCGTTGCCAGGCTGGAGGGCAGTGGCACGATCTCGACTCACTGCAACCTCCGCCTCCCAGGTTTAAGCAATTCTCCTGTCTCAGCAGGAGTGGTTGGGATTACAGGCACATGCTGGCATGCCTGTATTTTTGTATTTTTAGTAGAGACGGGGTTTCACCATGTTGGCCAGGATGGTCTCAATCGCTTGACCTCATGATCCGCCCGCCTCGGCCTCCCAAAGTGCTGGGATTACAGGCGTGAGCCACTGCACCCGGCCTACATTTTAATTTTTACAAAAAACTCTTAAACTTTTTTGTGAGCAGAAATTCTCAAGTATCGAAGCGTGGTGTTTTAGGCTCCAGAAGAAATCCACTATTACAGTGTCCTAGTAGCCCAGACATATGTGTTAAATGACATGTATATACTTTGTTATTCTTTCTAATAAATAATACTCTTTTACAACTCTGCCTTCTGAGTGTCTCTTCCAACTCCCT